GAGAATGTTCCAAGTGGCTGCTAGAGGCCAAAGCTTTGGGACAGAAGAAGAGGAATGCATCGCCCTCCCGCCCTCCACTTCCTCCCTGCACCCTCCTGCGGGGGCAGCAGTCAGAGCTGTCACAAGATGGAGGTGGAGGAATGAGCCATGTTCCCAGCCTGCCAGATTCCTCACCCCGAATGCAAACGCACCTCCTATGTGCTTTCCTGGGAGCTGCGCTGGCCTGCCCCGGGGGGACTCTGTCTGACTTCACCATGAGCTCCTTTTCCTCACCCCGTCCTTCAACTTCATCCTATGTCAGCTGCAGACAGGCTGAGGTTTGAATTTGGCTCTGTTTACTGGGGTGTCCCAGGGCATGTGACTTTCCTGCCCTGAGTCTCTGTCTCCGTCTTTATGTGTGGACCCCCGAAGTGTCCTCTTCACCATGTTCCTCAGTCTGGGATTTGAGGCTCTGCCTGCCCTGTCCGCTTGATCACTCTGCTTCAGCCTCCCTTCTGCCCCTTGAACATACCAGGCTCCTCCCCACCCCAGGGCCTTGGCTTTTGCTATTCTTGCCCCTGCATTACCTGCCACGATGTGCCAGGCCTCCTCCTCCAGGAAGCCCTCGCTGACTCCCATCCCATAGCAGTCCTCCTTCTCCTGCACTCTGCCTACCTGGCCTTATCATGCTGCAAAATTGGCCAGAGGGCAGACATCTCCCACTCAGAGAGTTGAAGGAAAGAGTCTCAGGATTCATCCCCTCAAAACATCCACCATCTGTAGGTCTGGCTCTATGTCTTTGTTCATGTCCTGTGGCTCTGGAGACACCAAGGGGGAAAGACCCAGTTTCCCAACTTGCTTCCTGCATGATCCTGGGCAAGCCACTCGGCTTCTCTGAATCATTAGTTGTTTTTCCAACTTTTCTAGGCCTGGCTCTTTTTATTTATGTTTGTGTTTTTTATTATTATCTTAGAGACAAGGTCTTGTTCTGTCGCCCAGGCTAGAGTGCAGTGGCGTGATCATAGCTCACTGCAGCCTCCACCTCCCAGATTGAAGTGATCCTCCTGCCTCAGCCTCCTGGGTCACCGGGATTACAGGTGTCCACCACCACGCCCAGCCTAGTCTGACCAATTGTGTAGGTCACCCGAATATTCAGTTTTGCTCCGAGAGGTGGAGACGGACCCCAGTCATTCAGTGAAGTGGATGGCAGAGCTTCACCTCCAGCTAAGTAGCCACATTTTCTGGCAACAAATAACCTTTTTTTTTTTTTTTTTTTTTTTTTTTTTTGGAGACGGAGCCTCACTCTGTCACCCGGGCTGGAGTGCAGTGGCACGATCTCGGCTCACTGCAACCTCTGCCACCCGGGTTCAAGCGATTCTCCAGGTTCAAGCCTTAGCCTCCTGAGTAGCTCGTACTGCAGGCACCCACCACCATGCCTGGCTAATTTTTTGTATTTTTAGTAGAAACAGGGTTTCACCATGTTGGGCAGGCTGGTCTGGAACTCCTGACCTCAAGTGATCCACCCGCCTCATCCTCCTGAAGTGCTGGGATTACGGATGTGAGGCACCGCGCCCGGCCTGGCCACAAATAATCTAATTATGTCACTGCCCCTGAAAATCGGTCACCAAAGGGTCTCATAGCCCCAGGCCCCAAGGCCTCCCCGCTGAGTGTGCCATCAAACACTGCAGCCTTAAAAACCCATGGACCCCAGATGCCCCCAGTCCTGTCCACCCCTTTCAGCGTCCTGAAGCTTGTTCCGTGGCTCCCACTGCCTGAAATCAGCCCATCGCCCCCATCGAAGTCCTTCATGCTCCATTCCCCTTTCTTGGTTCCCTCCGCCTTGGGAGCTGGGGACGTCTAGGTCCGGTTCCGTGTCCCACGCTTTGGAGCAGTAGAACCAACGCGCGGCCAGCGCATCTTCTGCCACCAGAGGGCGCCCGCGCCTCGGGCTTTGGCTCCCACACCGCGGCCCGCCAGGCCTCGATTCAACCCGCGCGTCGCACGGTGAAACTGAGGGCATCCCCAGCTCAAGGCTGCAGACGCTACTCGGGGGTACGGGGTGGGAGGGTGGCATTGGGACCGGGTCTCTGAGTGTCCCATCCCACTCTGTCCCCAGCACCGCGGAGGCAGCCGCCCTGGAGCGGGAGCTGCTGGAGGATTATCGCTTTGGGCGGCAGCAGCTCGTGGAGCTGTGCGGTCATGCTAGTGCCGTGGCTGTGACCAAGGTACCTGACCCCTGACCCCCAACCCTGACCCCTCTGAACACCCCTAAACAACCCTGTTCTGCAGGTGGGGAAACTGAAGCTCAGAGGTGGCGAGGGGCCTGCCCTGGGTCAGAGGGGGATGGAAGCAGAGCTGCAACCCAGGTGTGTCTGGCTCTGGAGTAAACCCCCACACCTCGAGGGGCCAGGAGGATGACACAAGGGTGATAGCAATAATCATACTATGGAGTGCTTCACCGTGCAGCCAGCAGTGCTGGGCATCAGTTTCCTCTGCAACAGCATAATAAATGGTACTGACGAGTCAGTCCCTAAACGTGAACGCGCCTGTGCCTTTGCTGTGTCCCCTACCACCAGGCGTTCCCGTTGCCCGCTCTCTCCCGGAAGCAGAGGACGGTGCTGGTCGTGTGTGGCCCGGAGCAGAACGGGGCAGTGGGGCTGGTCTGTGCCCGGCACCTGCGGGTGTTTGTAAGTAGCAAGGACCCCTTCGACCTCCCAAAGGGAGTCTGACCCCCTCTTCTCCCACCCCCAGGAGTATGAACCCACCATCTTCTACCCCACACGCTCGCTGGACCTGCTGCATCGGGACCTGACCACCCAGTGCGAGAAGATGGACATCCCCTTCCTGAGCTACCTGCCCACTGAGGTCAGCGCTGGGTGGCAAGCAAGGGGGACATGTGGGCCACCCTGACCCTGCCTGCCTTCCCCAGGTGCAGCTCATTAACGAAGCCTATGGGCTGGTGGTGGATGCCGTACTGGGCCCCGGCGTGGAGCCGGGCGAGGTCGGGGGCCCCTGCACCCGCGCGCTGGCCACGCTCAAGCTGCTGTCCATCCCCCTCGTGAGCCTGGACATCCCCTCAGGCATGCCAGGCAGAGGGGGGCACATTGGGGCCGTTCCCAATCCCCCCGGACCCTCCTCCCTCAGGCTGGGACGCAGAGACCGGCAGCGATTCGGAGGACGGGCTGCGGCCTGACGTGCTGGTGTCTCTCGCGGCGCCCAAGCGCTGCGCTGGCCGCTTCTCCGGGCGCCACCACTTCGTGGCCGGCAGGTTCGTGCCCGATGACGTGCGCCGCAAGTTCGCTCTGCGCCTGCCGGGATACACGGGCACCGACTGCGTCGCGGCACTGTGACCGCCACCCGCGGCCACACCGCAGGGACCCTCGCCAATAAACAGCCCTCCCACCACCGCCGCCTCGCCTCCGCCTCCTTTGTGCACCGG